ATCCTGTTGCTCAGGCTGGTCTCGAACTCCTGGGTTCAAGTGATCCTCCTGCCTGGGCCTTCCAAAGTGTTCGGGATTACGGACGTGAGCCACTGCGACCAGCCTGAACCAATGTTGCCTTTTTTTATTTCTGTCATCTCTGCGGAGATGTATGGACCTATGTTTTCTAATAGGGAGCCTGCTGCTCTGGCCATCAGCCTTTAGTTTTTCCCCTCGCTGGGATTTTCAGATACTTAGGACGCAGCAAAGGTGCCCAGGCGATTATAATGGTGGGAGGGTACCAGTGCTGCAGGATTGGAGGCACTCCCTGCCCGAGGGAAATTGGATCAAGGCTGGGCGTGCCGAGTGTTCCCACGCGGAGTAAGACGTGTAGCCAGAAGGAGGGGTTCATCCCACGTGGACGTTTTCTTGGCCCTTTAATGGTTAGCGTTTTCCAACGGCCACCAATTCGCTACGGATTCGTTAGTTAATGGCAGCATCATCTACCAATCGGTTGTCAGAAGCGGGATTCTGCCGCCCAATAGCGGTGCGCCAGTGGGTAGGTCTAGCAGTGGCGCAGCAATAGAGCGCTCCGGAGCGTCTCATTGGCTGGATCAAACCCAAGCGAGCCATTGATTGGTCGACGCCCCCAGAGGGTTACAATTCAAACGCGGGCGGGCGGGCCCGCAGTCCTGCAGTTGCAGTCGTGTTCTCCGAGTTCCTGTCTCTCTGCCAACGCCGCCCGGATGGCTTCCCAAAACCGCGACCCAGCCGCCACTAGCGTCGCCGCCGCCCGTAAAGGAGCTGAGCCGAGCGGGGGCGCCGCCCGGGGTCCGGTGGGCAAAAGGTGAGTGATGCGGCCTACCACTCGCCGGGCCTGCCATGCCCTAGGCATTGGTACCCAGAGCAAAGATTTCTAGGACCACCCCCCGCCGCCACCTCCTGGAGCGGGAGATCTGCGGGTGCAGGAGAACACACCAGGAGCTCGGGGCCTGGCATTCCCCTGGGCATGGGTGTCGAGGGCGGAGACTTCCGGGACTCCCACCTCCTTGCGCGGGTGAGATTCGAGAGATGGGGGACAGGCCAGGAGCTCAGACCGCTCTTTGAGACTCTCCCGAAGGAGAATGGGAGGGTAGGGGCGCTGCCAGACTCCTTCCCTGGTGGGCCTAGATGAAGACGCTCAAGGACCCTCGTGACTTGGCCGAGACAGGGGAAGGGAGAAGTTGAGTCGGGCAAGGAAGAGATGCTAAAGCCTGGGGAATTAAGAACATGCCAGAATCATCCCGAGGGAGTCTGGAATTAGGGAGGGTGAGGACTCGCTAGGATCGTCCTGTGGATCTGGTGAGTATACCCTGAGCTGAGCCTGACCTTGGCTCCCAGGTAACCCCGAATACTCTTTTTTCAGGCTACAGCAGGAGCTGATGACCCTCATGGTGAGTGATTAAGTGCCCAGAACCCCAGCCTTTCCACATTCCAACAAATGTGTTTTCTCCCCAGATGTCTGGCGATAAAGGGATTTCTGCCTTCCCTGAATCAGACAACCTTTTCAAATGGGTAGGGACCATCCATGGAGCAGCTGGAACAGTAAGTGTAGGGCTGGGATGGGTGAGTGAGTCGCTTACTCTGCAACTGTTTCTCCAAATGCCAGGTATATGAAGACCTGAGGTATAAGCTCTCGCTAGAGTTCCCCAGTGGCTACCCTTACAATGCGCCCACAGTGAAGTTCCTCACGCCCTGCTATCACCCCAACGTGGACACCCAGGGTAACATATGCCTGGACATCCTGAAGGAAAAGTGGTCTGCCCTGTATGATGTCAGGACCATTCTGCTCTCCATCCAGAGCCTTCTAGGAGGTGACTTTAGAGACCACCCCTCCCCTCCATGCCGCCTTGACCTTCTCTTTCTCTCCACCCACAGAACCCAACATTGATAGTCCCTTGAACACACATGCTGCCGAGCTCTGGAAAAACCCCACAGGTGAGTCCTCAGTCCTTGAGCCCAGGGTGATCTCACTCACTGAGACCTGCCTGTTCTCTTCCAGCTTTTAAGAAGTACCTGCAAGAAACCTACTCAAAGCAGGTCACCAGCCAGGAGCCCTGACCCAGGCTGCCCAGCCTGTCCTTGTGTCGTCTTTTTAATTTTTCCTTAGATGGTCTGTCCTTTTTGTGATTTCTGTATAGGACTCTTTATCTTGAGCTGTGGTATTTTTGTTTTGTTTTTGTCTTTTAAATTAAGCCTCGGTTGAGCCCTTGTATATTAAATAAATGCATTTTTGTCCTTTTTTAGACAAGTTGTTGCGTTGTAATTTCACTAGGGT